CTAGACTCACCCCATCTTTGTCATCATACAGATTTTAATTATCACCTCGAGTGTTAACCTTTTAATTCTTTGCTAGCCTATGTGTCGCAGTTGTAATTAATAATTCGTATTCTGCTGTTTTAGGAAAGTTCTTTTAAGTTTTGGAGTCACCTTTAAAAAGAATGAAGTTTGAATTTATTAAATTATCTCCTACTAGTAGTAAATAGTTTTGCCTTCCTTTTTGTTTTTTTCCTGAGACTTTCAGGATCCGGTTTTACCTTTTACTCTTGAAGATTCATCATAAACATTATGGATATGGATATGTGCATTTGAGATTGGTTATGAACGGTTGTTAACTTAGACCTCTTTAAACCTTTAACACGGGAGTTAAATACAGCGGGCGAACGCTTTCCGCCTAAGGAGCACTGGTGCTAAGGGGCCGCCCCAGAAGGCCCGGCAGGTCCGGGGGTGGGGGTGCTCGGAGGGAGCCGGGAGGGCCCCGGGCCAATGCCTTCCACTTCCCCACGCCTCAGAGAGCTCACACTCAGCTCCTCGTAATGTTCTGACCGGTTTGGTGTTTGTCATTTCACTTTATTAAGTAAAGAGGAAATCGGGAAAGGAGGAATAGAGAGGGTCCCCGAGTTCATTCAAGAGCAGACCGAGAGATGCTCCGATCCCGAGTCGGGCCGGTGGCGGGGTCAGGCCGGCGCCCGAGGGGGGCGAACGCGGACGCCAGGTCGCGCGGTTTAAATCTCCCGCCTCCCGCAGCGGGAGCCTGACACCTCCACGCACTGGTGCGGAGGGGCACTGGCTGCCGGAGGGCCGGGAGTCGGCGCGGGGCTCGCGGGCGGTGGCCGGAACGGGTGCCGGGACGGATCACCGTACGGCCGAACGCGACCCGAGGAGGCGGAAGAGCGGCGCCGGTAAGCTTCTGCTGCCTCCTGTCCGCCCCTATTCCCCCTCAGGCGGCGGTCAGGCCCGGAGACCAAATCCCGGGTTCCCATGGCGACGCCGGGAGGCGGGGGCGCGGCGGGAGGCTCCGGCCACACGCGCGCGCGCGCGGCTTCTCGGGGCCTTGCTGGCCTCCTCGGTTCTCTGGGGGACCCCGGCCGCTGCCTGCGGCCTTCTTCCAGGCGAGGCCCTGCTCGGGGTTCTTCCGGCCTCCCCCCAGGCAAAACCCGCAAGGAGCGGTTTCTGGCGTGGCTGGGTCCCCTGCGGCGGAAGGGCGCCTCCCGGCCACGCTCGCTGTAGTGAAGGAGCGCGGCAGCCTGGGGCTCGTTTGGGTGATTTCCCTCGGCGGTGGAGGTCGCTCCTAATAGAGGCGGCGGCGGATCACCCGAACAGCCTTCAGGTGCTTCCCTGCTGACCTCTTTTTAACGTGGTGCTTATTTTTATTTCGCTATTATTTTGTAAAAAGAAGTTTAATTTTAGTCTGTTCATTGTAGTCACTCCATGGATTCCTTTGGGCAACCCAGACCAGAAGATAATCAGTCAGTAGTCAGAAGAATGCAAAAGAAATACTGGAAAACTAAACAGGTCTTTATCAAAGCAACAGGAAAAAAAGAGGATGAGCACTTGGTGGCGTCTGATGCTGAACTGGATGCTAAACTTGAGGTAAATTTGAGGATTCTATGTATTGCATATAATTAAATTGTCCTAATAAAATTTATATCTCAAGGTTTTTCACTCTGTTCAAGAGACATGCACTGAACTTCTGAAGATAATCGAGAAATACCAGCTAAGACTCAATGGTATGAAATCATAGTTATCTATCTGATAATCCAACAATTAACTACACTGTAATTTTTTTCCTAGTTATATCAGAGGAAGAAAATGAGCTAGGGCTCTTTTTAAAATTTCAAGCAGAACGGGATGCAACTCAAGCTGGCAAAATGATGGATGCCACTGGCAAGGCACTTTGTTCTTCAGCCAAGCAAAGGTTTACCATGGTTGTTCATTATCTTGAATCTGCAACCCTCTGATTTTTACCTCTCTGCCATTAGATTGGCCCTGTGTACTCCTCTGTCTCGTCTGAAGCAAGAAGTAGCAACATTCAGTCAAAGGGCAGTATCTGATACCTTGATGACAATTAATCGGATGGAGCAGGCACGCACAGAATACAGAGGAGCTCTACTGTGGATGAAAGATGTATCCCAAGAGCTGGACCCAGACACCTTAAAGCAAATGGAAAAGTTTAGAAAAGTATGAAAACGTATCCCTTTCCTTTTCTTGGTATCTGTAATAAAAATTAGCATTTTTATTGCAGGTACAGATGCAAGTGAGAAATAGCAAAGCTTCTTTTGACAAGTTAAAGATGGATGTTTGTCAGAAAGTGGATTTACTTGGAGCTAGTCGCTGCAATATGCTATCTCATTCGCTCACTACCTACCAGGTACCCACCTCCATGGTCAGCATATCCTTGCAGAACTGTAGTGTCACCTTTTCTTTTTTTGCAGAGAACACTGCTTGGATTCTGGAAGAAAACAGCTCGAATGATGTCCCAAATTCATGAAGCCTGTATTGGCTTTCATCCGTATGATTTTGTAGCTCTCAAGGTACATTGTGTTCCATGTTCTCTTGTTTAGATTATATACTTAACATTGACTTTCTTATCTTTAGCAACTACAAGACACGCCAAGCAAGATTAGTGAAGACAATAAAGATGAACAAATAGGCGGTTTTCTTACTGAACAGCTCAATAAGTAAGCAGGCATAAGTCATCTGTGTCATGTTAAAAATCTACATTTTTTTTTGTTTTTACTTCAGGCTAGTTTTGTCTGATGAGGAAGCAAGCTTTGAGAGTGAACAAGGTAAGATGGTAAATTTATTACTTTGAAATGGTTTCAACTTCTCTTTTATGTGCTTTTGATTTAGCAAACAAAGATCACAATGAAAAACATTCTCAAATGAGAGAATTTGGAGCACCTCAGTTTTCTAACTCTGAAAATGGTAAGAATCATTTCACTCTACATATGAATGATAAAGCCTTTCTGTTTTTATTTACACTCAATAGTTGCAAAAGATCTACCTGTAGATTCATTGGAAGGAGAAGATTTTGAGAAGGAATTCTCATTTCTGAACAACCTCCTAAGTTCTGGTTCTTCAAGTACTAGTGAATTTACCCAAGAATGCCAGACTGCCTTTGGGAGCCCCAGTGCCAGTCTCACATCCCAGGAGCCTTCCATGGGGTCTGAGCCCCTCGCTCATTCTTCTCGATTCCTTCCTTCACAACTCTTTGACCTTGGCTTTCATGTGGCTGGAGCGTTCAACAGTAAGTGTCTATGAAACATTTGGACATATGTGACAATGGACAATTTTTACTTCTTTTATCCCAGACTGGGTCTCCCAAGAGGAATCAGAACTTTGTCTTTCACACACTGATAACCAGCCAGTGCCTTCACAGAGTCCAAAGAAATTAACAAGATGTAAGTTATTTATTTATATATTCTTTATCATTCTCTTTAATGTATTTTTTTTCTTTTTTAATAGCCCCCAACAATGGCAACCAAGACATGTCAGCCTGGTTCAATCTGTTTGCAGACTTGGATCCACTTTCAAACCCAGATGCTATTGGACACTCAGATGATGAACTTCTTAATGCTTGACTGAAGTTATAATGTCACTTCAGTGGCCTTGAGACATCAATTTTGCAACGTATTTCCTTCGTGGAAAGGATTTAGATTGTAACCCGCACACAAAAGCACGGTGTTTGTGAATATAACACCTGTCAGCCAACTTTAGACAGATGGTAAAGACCACATTTGAATAAGTACACATCTTTCATATCTTGGATTTGCAGCTGTTGGTACTATGTGGAAAATATTAGAAACTTCTATGTGGAAAATATTAGAAACTACAGAGTTTGCGATATTTAGATACTGAAATTTATGTCAAAATAACGGCTAGGAATAATTCTGTCAATATGGAGTTGAGCTTATTTCTTTGGAAACCCTTTTAAGTTGCCTTGCTGGCTGTGAGAATTTTATATGTGGATAACAAAGATAGATAGATAGCATGTAAATTGGGTTGTGGTTTGGGGTCAGTTTTTAAATGAAATAGTAGCGAGGAGGATTTTCTGTTTTGGAAAACACCATTAGAACCAGACCAGCTTTGTTTTGGGTTAGAGAGAGTAAGATTTGAGAACTCAGTTTGCTTTAATGAAATCACAGAGAAACTTGGTACTTGTTTTTCTTCATTTGGAGGCTAAAATGTAATGTTTTTTCATTCATACAAAATAATGGACACTCCCTAATTCCATTATTAAATCTTGAAGGGGAAGTAGCAGGATAATTAATTTGCTAAGCCCATCCTCTGCAGAAACAGAAAAATCTATCTTCCCATCTCCTAAAACTCAGAATGCACAGTAATACTTAAGGCTTGTACAAGTGTCTTCAGACCCACTTTTTCATACACTTGCTATATAGTAGTATGCAGTATTTATATTATTCCTGAAAATAAAATGAGGGGAGAATATTCCCTAAGCAACTGGCAATAGTATTCCTGAAATACCTAGAAATTTCTATCTGAATGAGGGAGACACTTATGAACACCTTATCCTTACATATATTTGCATACTTATCTCATATTTTGTGACATAATTATTTAACCCAGAATACTTTCTGGCAGACATACAGAAAGCTCTGTGTGATCAATAAGGGAGTGTCTCATTTTTCTACTTCCCTCTTTCTGTGGGTGACATGATCTGAGGTTCTATTTGATTACTAAGCAAAATCTGTTACCCCTACAGGGTTTAGAACCTAAGTATTAGAGAGGAAGGCTATTTAATGGAAGTTAGTGTAAGCTGATAAAAACGTAGCTACCGTACACACACATCAATCACTCAATTTCCTGTCCTTTTAAATTGCCCACCCTTTAATTTTGAAGCAATTTCCCAAGTGTGTGTTTGTTTTATATTTGTCATCCAGTCCATTGCATTTCCATAAGAAGACATTTTGACTGGCTGGGTGCGGTGGCTCACGCTTGTAATCCCAGCACTTTGGGAGGCTGAGGCAGGCGGATCACGAGGTCAGGAGATGGAGACCATCCTGGCTAACATGGTGAAACCCCGTCTCTACTAAAAATACAAAAAATTAGCCAGGCGTGGTGGCACGTGCCTGTAGTCCCAGCTACTCCGGAGGCTGAGGCAGGAGAATGGCGTGAACCCGGGAGGCGGAGCTTGCAGTGAGCTGAGATGGCGCCACTGCACTCCAGCCTAGGCAACAGAGCAAGACTCCGTCTCAAAAAAAAAAAAAAAAAAAAAAGACATTTTAACTAAGTTATTCACAGTAGCTTCCATGTGCTCTTAGTTCTATTCTAAACAGGCTTATTTAGAAAAGGATTGCTTGTAATGTTTGTCATGGTACATAGAAAACATTGGACCAGAGTAGGTAAAATGCAGTCCATGTCCCATCCATAGCCATCTACAATAGTAACTGCCCACAGGCTCTCCAGAAAACTACTACAATGGCCAAGTACAGTATAGGCTGGAAAGACCTTATCTGAAGGTCAGAAACATTGACTCAGAAAAAAGGTATGAAGTCTTTCCATAAAATCTTTTCACAATATTACTCCTATTTCTTTTAGATTTTAATGAGCCATTACTTATCTCTTCAGAAGACTTAAGTCTTCCTTTATACTCAGTGAAATTTCCCAGAATGTAATACTGTCACTGTTCTGCCAAGTTCCAATCACCAAGATCATGATTACGAATCCCAATCTGAATTCTATACCCATGGTGACTCTGATGCTCTCAACTTTTGAGTGCCTCAAAAAATGCTAAAACTTTGGCTGGGCATGGTGGCTCACGCCTGTAATCCCAGCACTTTGGGAGGCCATGGCGGGTGGAACATTTGAGGGCATGAGTTCGAGACCAGCCTGGCCAACATGGTGAAACCCTGTCTCTACTAAAAATACAAAAATTAGCCAGGTGTGGAGGTACATGCCTGTAATCCCAGCTACTCAGGAGGCTGAGGCAGAAGAATTGCTTGAACCCAGGCGGCAGAGGTTGCAGTGAGTCGAGATTGCACCACTACACTCCAGCCTGGGCAACAGAGAGCGACTCTCTCAAAAAAAAAAAAAAAAAAAAAAAAAAAAGCTAACTTTATGTCTTGAGAGTTTGTACCATTTTTCTTTGTAGTGGTCACCTTGCTAATGCATTAGTTCTGAGATATTTATCTCCCTCACATGTGTGCAAGGAAGTCCCTGTTATCGAATACAGATACTTTAACAAGCAGACAAAGCAGAAACCCAAAGTCCATACTAGGAACACCCTAAATTTTCCAAAAGCAAAAGTTCTCCCGAAATGGAGACATACAAGGGACTTTTATTATTCTGTTACTAGTTTCTATAACATTTCTTCTTTCAACAGAGTATATGTTTCCCATTTAACCCAGAGCAACATTAACTTCCTTAGCAAGTCCAGTTCTAACTTCCAACAAGTCCAACCACTGTTTTTGAAGAGCATATCAGTAACTATATTAAGATGAAGGTAACCACATTCGTATTTTCTCAAGATTAGTTATTTGAAGCTCAGCAGTTTTTGTGGTCAGAAAGAAATTTTGCTCTATTAAACCAATACTGCTAATATAAAAAACCACCACACTGAAGAAACGAGGGAAAGGACGGGATAAGCACAGAACAGAGAATGACTGGTTGCTTTTTGTCTCAATCTAGATAATCCATTCAATAAGAAGTAAATTAATTATCCTTAACCAATGGTAGGCTGAGAACAACCCTCAAAATAGATATTTTTTATGTTAAATGGGGAGAAATATCTATACTTTATGTTATACTGGATAAAAATGTGTTTTAAGTCTAAAAAAAACCAGACGAGCTAAACTTTGCCTAGTGTGTCTACAACCATTTTTTAGGAGACGCAGGAATACCAGGGCATAATAAGATCAGATTGGTGTAATTTTGTATGTTTTTGAAATCCTTCATTAATTGTAGAACCTTGATATGATTAGAAACAAACTGTATTTCAACAAACAGGTTTCAGTATTTGCACACTGAAAAAGTGTTTTGTATTTTAACTATAAATATTTCACGTATCTGTATAGACCATCTAGAAATGTAGAGGTCTTACAGCATTAGAACGAAGGAAGTTTACATGTGCTCTATCTATTTTTCTGAGCCTCTTTTAATAAAGATTGCAAGAAGGCATAAAACAAGAGTTTGTTTCCTGAAGTTTTTAGTACAATTATTGTTTTCCTATTCAAAAACTTGGGTTTTACCTCAAGATCATAGTATTAGGAAAGTACATTGAGTTGATACGGACATGGGAGAACGAAAATAAAACCAGGGCAATTAATATCCTTGTAAGGCCAGGCGCGGTAGCTCACGCCTATATAACAGCACTTTGGGAGGCCAAGGCAGGCAGATCACTTGAAGTTGGGAGTTTGAGACCACCCTGGCCAACATGGTGAAACCCCATCTCTATGAAAAATATAAAAATTAGCTGGGCATGGTGGCAGATGCCTGTAATCCCAGCTACTTGGGAGGCTGAGGCAGGAGAATCGCTTGAACCCGGGAGGTGGAGGTTGCAGTGAGCTGAGATCAGGCCATGCACTCCAGCCTGGGTGACAGAGTGAGACTCCGTCTCAAAAGAAAATCCTTGTGAGATGAATTCGTTCTTATTTCATATACAAGGGGACTATGTAAGATATGGGAAATAATATAATGTACGTTATTTATGTAAATACTTTCAGTAACAAAAACTAACAAATATCAAAAATCTGAGCCTAGACACAAACAATTAAATATAAGCCATAGTATGTAACCTGACTTATTGAAGGCAGGAATAAAAAGAAGAGAGCCAGAATTGATTCAGTTATTTTTGTCTTCCATAGTGTTGGCAGGGCCCTGCATTTCTCTACCTTGAGCAATGAAGCAGTCCCAGAATTTTGGAATATAGAAATTAGGAAGGAAAAACGAACTTTAAAATATTAATTTAGTAGAACTGAAAGTAATGCATTTCATGCAACAGTAAAGTGCTTAAACATGGCAAAGAAAACTAAGGGACAAGATAAGAAAAATGGTTGGTAAAGATGGGTCACATCCAGAAGCCCAACATAAGCTATTTTTCCATCTTTTTCTGTACCATTTAAAAGACTACTAAAGAGTTCAAAACAAACTGTCCTTGGCATTTAAAGTCAAAACATGGTTCTTCACTCAGTGGTGTAAATTAACTACTCATTGGCCAAAGAGTAAATACAAAAAGGAGATGAAGTTCTGACTGGTGTTGTGGGTGAGATTTTGCAGTGTATGTTTTTACATTTGTAGTGTACGTTTTAAACTTCCGGTTTTCTTGCTGCCTCAACATCTCCACAAACAGGCTGTGAGCACCTGGCCCAGTGTGATATGGGTGGCCCCTGCCACAAGTTTCCCTTGCTACCTTGCCCATGACCTAGTAACATTTAAATGCACCAGTGAAATTCTCTTTTTCTTGTGTGCTTCTCCCTGACCCAAAGGCTCCTGCCCATGTCTTAGGCCTCTCCGCTCCCCACCTGCTTGGCTGAGCCCCCTCCCATGTGACCCCCTCTCAGCATGCAGTGACTGGTCTCTCTAGGACCTGTGAGTATATTACAACTTTTTTTCCTGTGTCTCTCCTGTGATATCTCTTGTGGCTAAACCTCACTGACCATAACCTAAAAAAACACATACAAAAAACATGAAAGAAAAAGTTGTTTCTTGAGCTGGCCTGGACGAACGGGGAGCCAGGGGCTCGACCCTGGCTGTTGGAGGCGCAGTGAGGCCTGGTCTCCGGCTGCCAGACCACGCTGAGCGGAGCGCGCGGCAGGCTCGCCTCAGCGCTGCGGGGAACGCGCGCGCCGCCGTCCGCGGTCGCCCGTAGGTGCCTGCACGCGTCGGGGTCACGGCCTTTGGCCGACAGGAGCGAGAAGACTCAGGAGCCGCCCCGCGCCTTCGATCCGGCGCTGCTGGAGTTCCTGGTGTGCCCGCTCTCCAAGAAGCCGCTCAGATATGAAGCATCAACAAATGAATTGATTAATGAAGAGTTGAGAATAGCTTATCCAATCATTGATGGGATTCCTAATATTATCATATTAGGCAGCTAGGATGACACATCAAAGAAGCAAGAAGTGGAGCAGCGCTAGTTCATAATTTAAAAAAATAAAACAGCCAACTCTTCTTAGTACCATATACCTTTTAAAACACAGTGGCAAGTAATAAGCGGAAGAGAAGAATCTTTCTGTCTCTTTCTACGTTGACTGTTCTTATTCCACTGGTTTATTTAGCAGGACTGTTCCACTCAGCCTCTGTAGAAGAAAACTTCCCACAGGGCTGCACTTGCACAGCTAGCCTTTGCTTTTACAGCCTGCTCTTGCCTATTACCATACCGGTGTATGTATTCTTCCACCTTTGGACCTGGATGGTTATTAAACTCTTCATGCATAACTGATGCAACTAGAGTCAATATGCTGTATATATTAATGATAGCTCTTGGGCATCTATCTCTGAAAGCTCAAATGGATGGAATTTAGTTTGTGGGAAAGAGGCTTTGCTTTGAGCATATCAGGCTTAGGACTGTGGACGGCTTAAGTTGCAGACGCTTCTTTTATTGTACTCTTGTTCTGCCCGTGTTTTTTGAAGGCTCTGACATAACTGCTTTATCAGAAGAAACATTTTGACAGTGTCTTGTTGGAGATAAACATCCCTAATTGACATGTGATGACTACTTCTTATTCCATTCATCTAAGAGTCATTGAAATTTTGTTTTCTTTGTTTGTTTAGCTTCAAGGTCTTTGGTAGTCACATGTTAGGGATGACTGAAATAATTCCAAAGGAGTGATGTTGGAATAGTCCCTCTAAGGGAAAGAAATGCATTTGAACGAATGTGATATAAAACCACATAATCAAATAGAAATTTCATGTACTTACAAAAATTTAGTTTGTAAAATTACCTTCATTTCTTTGACATTAAATGCTTATATTAGCAATAAAGATGTTGACACTTTCTCATAAAAAATTTAAAAAA